CATGCATCTTTCTCCAGCCACTCCTGAGAAGTTGATGGCGCAGGAAGGTCGGGAAGCTTCGAGAGCCGCCTCCCGTTTTCCGCTTCCCGCCGGAGCCAGATGCAAAGCTGCCGTGGAATAGCCTGCTAACAATGGGCCCGGGGCGCAGACTCTGGGCTGGACACTGGGAGGGGGGCGAGAGGCTGAGGGGAGAAGGGGAGGCGGACAGAAGAGAGAGGGAGGGAGAAAGGGGGAGAAGAGGAAAAAGAGGGAAAGGGACAGACAGGAAGGAAAACAGACCGAGAGAGATCAGTTTTGAGATCCAGGAACTGCTTTTAGGAAAAGTGAAGGAGGAAAAGGGAAAGAAAAGGAAGACCCCTTCCCAACCAAAATCTTTCCTTTCTTCTCTCTTTTCTGTCTTCTCTTTCTCCATCTCTCAAACTCTCTCTTCTTCCCTCTCTCTTTATTCTCCCTCTCTCATCTCCTCTCTTCCTCTGCTCCTTTCTCCTGCTTTAACAGAACTTATGTGGCTGGGACGCAGGGCCCTCGGGTGTCAAAACTTTGAAGATTAATGGATTACTTTGTTAATGACTGCAGGCGTCAGACTGAGGTGCTTAAATGATTTGTGAGGTGCGAGGCGTCTTCCCGACAGTCCCAAACAATGCGCGGAGTGTGCGGGGGAGGCAGAGGGCAGCCACCGGCGGGACCGACAGCAGGGCTTACACTCGCGCACATTCACACACACACACACACACTCCCAGGCACACACACTAGATAGATCCTTGCAGATCAGGAGGCACGCAGGCACCCTCGCCCCCACGTACTCCGGGACATCCCCACCCACACCAACATATATGTATTTTTGCTCTGAAAAAAGTGTAAATAAAGCCTCGCTGGCCCCCAATGAGGCGTTCCTTCCCGACTTTTTTGGATCAATCAAACAGACAGTGGCTTCTTTTGATTAAAGCCCAAATTGTCATTGGGCAGAAGCAATCATGTGACAGCCAATTCGGTCCAATTTCAACCTTGTCTCCATGAATTCAATAGTTTAATAGTAGCGCGGTCCCCATACGGCTGTAATCAGTGAATTAGAAAAAAAACACCCTAGCAGCGATATTCTATGATAGATTTTTTTTCCTCTGCGCTCGCCTTTTTCCTAGGCCTTGCCCCCCCAAAGCCCCTCCAAAAGAGGGAACTTTTTCTCTGAGGGGGCTCCAAGGAGAAGGCCATGAATTACGAATTTGAGCGAGAGATTGGTTTTATCAATAGCCAGCCGTCGCTCGCTGAGTGCCTGACATCTTTTCCCCCTGTCGCTGATACATTTCAAAGTTCATCAATCAAGACCTCGACGCTTTCACACTCGACACTGATTCCTCCTCCTTTTGAGCAGACCATTCCCAGCCTGAACCCCGGCAGTCACCCTCGCCACGGCGCTGGCGGCCGCCCCAAGCCGAGCCCCGCGGGCAGCCGCGGCAGCCCGGTGCCCGCCGGCGCCCTGCAGCCGCCCGAGTACCCCTGGATGAAGGAGAAGAAGGCGGCCAAGAAAACCGCACTTCTGCCGGCCGCCGCCGCCGCCGCCACCGCCGCAGCCACCGGCCCTGCTTGCCTCAGCCACAAAGGTCAGTCCAAAGACTTGGCCCCAGGTCTCTGGCGTGTGTCTCTTGTTGGTTTCCCTTTCCGCAGAATCCCTGGAAATCGCCGATGGCAGCGGCGGGGGATCGCGGCGCCTGAGAACTGCTTACACCAACACACAGCTTCTAGAGCTGGAAAAAGAATTTCATTTCAACAAGTACCTTTGCAGACCCCGAAGGGTGGAGATTGCAGCGCTGCTGGATTTGACTGAGAGACAAGTGAAAGTGTGGTTTCAGAACCGGAGGATGAAGCACAAGAGGCAGACCCAGTGCAAGGAAAACCAAAACAGCGAAGGGAAATGTAAAAGCCTTGAGGACTCCGAGAAAGTAGAGGAGGACGAGGAAGAGAAGACGCTCTTTGAGCAAGCCCTTAGCGTCTCTGGGGCCCTTCTGGAGAGGGAAGGCTACACTTTTCAGCAAAATGCCCTCTCTCAGCAGCAGGCTCCCAATGGACACAATGGCGACTCCCAAAGTTTCCCAGTCTCGCCTTTAACCAGCAATGAGAAAAATCTGAAACATTTTCAGCACCAGTCACCCACTGTTCCCAACTGCTTGTCAACAATGGGCCAGAACTGTGGAGCTGGCCTAAACAATGACAGTCCTGAGGCCCTTGAGGTCCCCTCTTTGCAGGACTTTAGCGTTTTCTCCACAGATTCCTGCCTGCAGCTTTCAGATGCAGTTTCACCCAGTTTGCCAGGTTCCCTCGACAGTCCCGTAGATATTTCAGCTGACAGCTTAGACTTTTTTACAGACACACTCACCACAATCGACTTGCAGCATCTGAATTACTAAAAACATTAAAGCAAAACAAAGCATCACCAAACAAAAACTCCTTTGACCAGGTGGTTTTGCCTTCTTTTATTTGGGAGTTTATTTTTTATTTTCTTCTTGACCTACCCCTTCCCTCCTTTAAGTGTTGAGGATTTTCTGTTTAGTGATTCCCTGACCCAGTTTCAAACAGAGCCATCTTTTACAGATTATTTTGGAGTTTTAGTTGTTTTAAACCTAACTCAACAACCCTTTATGTGATTCCTGAGAGCAGTATGAGGCCTGCAAGAAAGTGATCATATAATTGTATCTTCACTTTCTTTTTATTTTTGTATTACATTGGGATGCATTGTCATGCATATTTTTTGTAGAATAAATTCTCCTTTGCTATAAGTAGCTTATTTTTCTCCCCCTCTTTTTTCAAGGCT